TCCCACATTGTTTGAATCACAAACAGTGTCAAGGTGCTTTAATCACTTCTCGTGCTGTCAAAAGTTAAAAATCCAGATTTATATTCCCACACAAATTTGCGGTGGAAGTATTCTTGTACATGAATGTTCATAGCAGCATTATCTATATAATAACCAAAAAGTGAAAACATCCCCGTTGTCTGCCAATTGATGAATGAACAAAATGTGATATATCCATATGATGAAATATTATTCAACCATAAAAAGGAAAGAAGTACTGTAACATGGATGAACCTTGAAAACATTATGGTAAATGAAAGAAGCCAGACAAATGGCCACATATTGTAGGATTCCATTTATATGAAATGTCCAGAATAGGCAAATCCATAGAGATAAAAAGTAGATTAGTGGTTGCCGTGGGCTGGGAAGGTGGGGGATGTGCGGGTCGTGGTGACTACTAATGGGTATAAGATTTCTTTTTGAGATGATGGAAATGTTCTGGAATTAGTGGTGATGGTTACACAACTTTGTGAATACACTAAAAAACACCCAATTACACATTTTAAAAGGGTGAATTTTATGTTACGTGAATTATATCAACTAAAAAATAAGATACCTAAAAAATTATGTACTCATCTGGAATAGTCATTAAAATCACAATCATATTTAGAAACACACCCAAATCAGTATCATATATATATATATATATATATAATATAAACTATATAATGCATAGTCCTTTATTTAGCTGGTCTTATATATACATATGTGTATATATACATATAAATGCATGCGTTATAGAAATGTAAAGAATTTATATAATATTAAGGGTGTTGTGAGAAAGCCCACCAATCTTCATTGAGAAGTGACTCCCAGATCACAGGAGTCCCAGCTAACTTGGCCAAGACAAAGTAGGTTCTGGGAGGCTCCAGGCGCACCCCCGTATATCTTAGCCTGATAGGACAGCCCGGAAGTTTATAAGACTTCTGCTAACACGTGACCAGCGTAGCCACAAGGAAAAGGTGCAAGGCGCACTCGTGACGTCATTTCGGGGCGACCCTCTTCTTGGCGTAGAGTTTTCAGATTGCTCTTGGGAATCATGCCGAAAGTAGTGTCTCGGTCAGTAGTCTGCTCTGACACTCGGGACCGGGAGGAATATGACGACGGCGAGAAGCCCCTCCATGTTTACTACTGTTTGTGCGGCCAGATGGTCCTAGTGCTGGGTGAGTAGCCGGGAACTGCGGGGGCGTCTGCAAGGAGCCAGACTTCGGGTTCTTGAAGGCGAATTTCCTCTGGCTGTGATCTGGGAGCCACTTCTCAACGAAGATTGGTGGGTTTTCTCTCTCCGACTAAATCCTCCCTACTCTAGTGACCAAATCTCTCCATTCCTTCAGACTGCCAGTTAGAGAAATTGCCCATGAGGCCCCGGGACCGGTCCCGTGTGATTGATGCTGCCAAACATGCCCATAAGTTTTGTAACACAGAAGATGAGGAGACTATGTATCTGCGGAGGTAAGAGGTTGATGCTCCCTGTTTAGGATTTAGAGGCTAGCTACCACAGCCAGAATGGAGAATTTTTTTTCTTGAGATGAAGTCTCACTCTGTTGCCCAGGCTGGAGTGCAGTGGCGCAATCTTGGCTCACTGCAACCTCCACCTCCTGGGTTCAAGTGATTCTCCTGCCTCAGCTTCCCGAGTAGCTGGGATTACAGGCATGCACCACCATGCCTGGCTAATTTTTGTATTTTTAGTAGAGACGGGGTTTCACTGTGTTGGCCAGGCTGGTCTCGAACTCCTGACCTCAAATGATCCACCCGCCTTGGCCTCCCAAAGTGCTGGGATTACAGGCGTGAGCCACCGTGCCCGGCCGAGAATGTTTTGTTTTGTTTTTGGTCACAGAG